AACCTTTTTGTTGTCTTTATGGGTCTTTATCAATACCAGAACCTGGTAGTTCTTTGATCAACTAAAATCTCCATCCTAATAAAATGCTGTTGTCAGAACTACCCAGATTCACTGGCAAAAATCTAATCACTGACCCAAACCTGTAATTCCGCGCATGCTAATGAAATTAAGCAATAATTTACATAATTAATCCAATCAGCCATTGGATTGCATTAAACTCAGTTAATGAAGAGGTCAGATACCATTTATTGGTATCATTTAGTCAAGCACCTATCAAACTCCTTCCCCACACCACACTGGACAAAACTAAAGTTTTGGTGTTTTAGAGAATGTGCCAGCCTAAGTTTAAATTGTTTTTGTTCTGGGTCTTGGTACAGTCATTAAAAGATTTAATTAAGCAGTTACAAAACGGAACTACTTTTTGGAAATACTAGCAAATACGTTGTTCTACTGTATGTATTTTTACACGATCCGAAATAGGAAAAATGACCCATTGGAAATGAGTTTAAGACTACGACTGACCTACACAAATTCTAGGTCAGATTATCTTTTCATTGGGGGAATCTTAACATGATTGGTTGAAAACAATAAATAAAAGTGGCGCGGAGGACGAGCGCAGTGGCTCACGCCTGTAATCTAAGCACTTTGGAAGTCCGAGGCAGGCGGATAACTTGAGATCAGGAGTTTGAGACCAGCCTGGCCAACATGGTGAAACCCCTTCTCTGCTAAAAAAAAATTAGCCGGGCGTCGTGGCAAGTGCCTGTAGTCCCAGCTACTCCGGAGGCTGAGGCAGAATCGCTTGAACCCGGGAGGCGGAGGTTGCAGTGAGCTGAGATCGCGCCACCACACTCCAGCCTAGGCGACAGAATTAGAAGCCGTCAGGTAAAAAAAAAAAAAAAAAAAAAAAAGTGGCAGGAACCAAATGAAGATAGTATTAACAACCAACCAGGTTTTTCCTACAACAGTTCTGACCAATCAGGATCAGATCATCGTTATAAATTCTGGTAGAAGCCACTGCTCATTCAGCTGCTTGCTTTCAGAGCATAGCTTTCTCAACTATGGCCCGGACGAAGCAGACAGCTCGCAAGTCTACCGGCGGCAAGGCACCGCGGAAGCAGCTGGCCACCAAGGCAGCGCGCAAAAGCGCTCCAGCGACTGGCGGTGTGAAGAAGCCCCACCGCTACAGGCCAGGCACCGTGGCCTTGCGTGAGATCCGCCGTTATCAGAAGTCGACTGAGCTGCTCATCCGCAAACTGCCATTTCAGCGCCTGGTGCGAGAAATCGCGCAGGATTTCAAAACCGACCTTCGTTTCCAGAGCTCGGCGGTGATGGCGCTGCAAGAGGCGTGCGAGGCCTATCTGGTGGGTCTCTTTGAAGACACCAACCTCTGTGCTATTCACGCCAAGCGTGTCACTATTATGCCTAAGGACATCCAGCTTGCGCGTCGTATCCGTGGCGAGCGAGCATAATCCCCTGCTCTATCTTGGGTTTCTTAATTGCTTCCAAGCTTCCAAAGGCTCTTTTCAGAGCCACTTACATTCTCACTGAGGATAGCTGTCACACCATTG